TCAGTCTGCACCCCCCCTCTCTCAGGTGGTCAGAGCGCTCACGGTGATGTTGCACAGACAGTGGCTGACAGTGCGGAGGGCAGGGGGACCCCCAAGGACCGACCAGCAGAGGCGGACAGTGCGCTGTCTGCGGGACACGGTGCTGCTGCTGCACGGCCTATCGCAGAAGGACAAGCTCTTCATGATGCACTGCGTGGAGGTCCTGCATCAGTTTGACCAGGTGATGCCGGGGGTCAGCATGCTCATCCGAGGGCTTCCTGATGTGACGGACTGTGAAGGTAAGCCTGCCAGAGGCCATCCTGCCCAGCCCCCATGGCTTCTTCCAGAGGTTCCCCAACAAGTCAGATTCCTGGGTGTCCCCTCAGCAGGCCCCCGCCCACTGCAGCCTGTTCCAGCACTGGGGCCATTTTCTTTTATCTTCCTGCCTCAGTTCTTCTCCAAGCATATTGGGATGCCTTTTGCATCTATCTGTTGAGTGTGCCTGGCAGAGCCACGGTTTTTCCAGAAATAGCCGTGTCTGAATTGCCTTTGTATCACTTTGTTTGCAGTAGCTGAGGGAGCAGGGCCTGGGTGTGGAAGGGACTGGTTAGTTCCTGCGGACGTTGGGGGAGGAGAGGTGGGACCTGCCCTAGGCCCTGGCACCTTTGGGCCCTCACCAGGAACCTCTCCTTTTTGTCTCAGAGGCAGCCCTGGATGACCTCTGTGCCGCGGAAACCGATGTGGAAGACCCCGAGGTGGAGTGTGGCTGAGGCCCTGAGTGTCCAGCCACATGGTGGCACCAGCACCACTCCTTTCCTTACCACATCAACTGATTAAAGCAGTGACCAGCAGGAACTGCCCAGAGAACTGGCTGGCCTTGTTTCCTGAGTCTGATCTGTTTGGCGGAGTGGGAGGGGTGGAGCAGGACCCGGACCCTGAGTGGCTGGGATCCTTCTTCCTGTCCCTGGCTGTTGCTGAGCCCGTCCCCATGGTAACTGATCTGCCTTGAGGAAGGAGCCCTGCCCTGCCTGTGGAATTGTCCTGAGTCATTGCTTTGGGCTGGGGCCATGGGAAGAAACCATTGTGTGGCAGGGAAGGAGGTGGCTCTTGGCCCAGGCCTAAACCAGGAAAGCCTGGGAAACTGGGACCCACAGGTGGGCATGAAAGGGCCGCAGCAGGGGCTCCCAGCAGTGTGTAAGACCGGGAGCTGGTCTGGCACCACTGCCCTGGTCCTTCCAGCTGCCTGTCACTGGTATGATGGCCCCGGTGCATTGTGCCACCAGCAGGCCACAGCTGTGGATCTTGGAAGGCCTCTGGGGTCCCCCGGGAGCAGGGGAGTGGGTGTGGGGGGGAACGGATGGTGGTGAGAGGGACAGACCAGGCAGGCTGACGAGCAGGGCGGGCCTGGCTCACGTGGCAGCAGGTACGTACCCAACCATGGGCTCGCAGGCCCTGCCCCCGGGGCCCATGCAGACCCTCATCTTTTTCGACATGGAGGCCACTGGCTTGCCCTTCTCCCAGCCCAAGGTCACGGAGCTGTGCCTGCTGGCTGTCCACAGATGTGCCCTGGAGAGCCCCCCCACCTCTCAGGGGCCACCTCCCACAGTTCCTCCACCACCGCGTGTGGTAGACAAGCTCTCCCTGTGTGTGGCTCCGGGGAAGGCCTGCAGCCCTGCAGCCAGCGAGATCACAGGTCTGAGCACAGCTGTGCTGGCAGCGCATGGGCGTCAATGTTTTGATGACAACCTGGCCAACCTGCTCCTAGCCTTCCTGCGGCGCCAGCCACAGCCCTGGTGCCTGGTGGCACACAATGGTGACCGCTACGACTTCCCCCTGCTCCAAGCAGAGCTGGCTATGCTGGGCCTCACCAGTGCTCTGGATGGTGCCTTCTGTGTGGATAGCATCACTGCGCTGAAGGCCCTGGAGCGAGCAAGCAGCCCCTCAGAACACGGCCCAAGGAAGAGCTATAGCCTAGGCAGCATCTACACTCGCCTGTATGGGCAGTCCCCTCCAGACTCGCACACGGCTGAGGGTGATGTCCTGGCCCTGCTCAGCATCTGTCAGTGGAGACCACAGGCCCTGCTGCGGTGGGTGGATGCTCACGCCAGGCCTTTCGGCACCATCAGGCCCATGTATGGGGTCACAGCCTCTGCTAGGACCAAGCCAAGACCATCTGCTGTCACAACCACTGCACACCTGGCCACAACCAGGAACACTAGTCCCAGCCTTGGAGAGAGCAGGGGTACCAAGGATCTTCCTCCAGTGAAGGACCCTGGAGCCCTATCCAGGGAGGGGCTGCTGGCCCCACTGGGTCTGCTGGCCATCCTGACCTTGGCAGTAGCCACACTGTATGGACTATCCCTGGCCACACCTGGGGAGTAGGCCAAGAAGGAAAATCTGACGAATAAAGACCCCCGCTGCCCCATAGCACTGAGTGGTCAATTGGCTCCTACCCTTCT